ACCCAATTTTGTAGTCTCCTAAACAGATCCTACTCGAGAGGTCTTGATTATTTACAGATGCAGTTAGAAAAGCGCCCATATTATTTTTAATTGAGTTCAAGAAATAGAATGCAGCGTTGAATTAGAAGACTAATTCCTTCTTTTAATATGTTGAAAATTTTTTATCGTTAAACATTTTGTAAAGGATTTTTTGAGGGAGTCGTTAGAAAGTCTATAAATACAACTACGCACACTAAAAAGTAGTCATCTTTTTAAAAATAACTTTGTTTAAATGCATGCTTAGTGTGAATGGATTTACCTAATTCTCTTAATAGCATGCATTTCTGATCTTCCCTACATTAACTGTAATAGCAACTGATATAACAGAAAAATGTAAGTGACTTGTAGTCGACTTGGCCACCTGCCACACGGGCTCGGTGAAGGTTAATGAGGAGCTATTTGGCACTTCGAGAATAGGTGGCACTAGACACAGAAATATCAACAGGCTATTTGTATGCTAACTAGGAGTTTCGGTGCCAGGTAACCATTGATGTACTCTTGCAGGAGAAAGAAGGATGTCGCTGTACGCCCCGAAAGAGAGGCATCATTTTTACGCCCAGTTTGGATTAATGATTGATTGAGTCGCAGAAATGCTTGTGATGCTGATAGAGGCCAATACTGGTCTTTCTGATCTCTTCCTCGTCGTTTATTACCTTCTCTTGTGGACAACGCATTCCTAAGAATGTATCTCTGCTTGTTTCCCAGTCCGCGAGATAAATGGTGACTTCTCTCTTGCAGGCACCGTCATACCTCGGGTTTAGATTCTGGACAGGCGAGCCGGCTGCACCGAAGGCCCGGTAGGCGGACTCTGGCGGAGCGCTTCAGAGAGAAGAGTGTAGACCGCGGGAGGCGGAGGGCTCCCTGCCAGCGTGCCTCGGCCAATCAGTATTCACACCGCCTGACAACCGGCCAATCAGAGGACGTAAAGCTCCGGGGCCTGAGCGGACAGTACTAGGAAGGGGAGCGCAGTCTGCAGACTGAAGCCAGTGGCGCTGCGCTGAATGCAACTGCGCGCGCCCGCCGGGTGAGCCAGCGATCTGAGCCAGGCGGGGGCGGCCCGACCTTTCCCGCCCAGCCTGGGTCAGAGGAAGCCGAAAGCGGCCTCAGCAAGGTGAGGCGCCCGAGGCTGCAGAAGACCGAGCAGAACTTTGCAGAGTTCGGGATGTGCTGGGCTAGGTCGCTGAGGACTTGACTGGCTTCCTCCCTCCTTCCCTCCACCTACCTTCTCCCTCCCCCTCCACCATCCAGTGGGTTCGTTCCGGGCCTCCAGCTATCAGCTCCCGATCTCGTGTTTGAGGGTAGCGACCCCGATTTCTGTTTGCATGCACAGCCAGCAGCCCTAGCGCCAGATCCTAAAGCTGGATATCTTTTAACTGGGCTACCAGCCCGGGCCTCAAAGTTTTGGTGAGTGCTGTGATGCCGCTCGGGGTGTCAGGGTGGGTCTTTGGATTTCTTTGTGTTTCCCCAGAGTGAGGGCCGCCAGGCTCAGGCCCCAGCGAAGCCCCGAGCGCCATGGCCGACCCGCAGGCTGGCTCCGCGGCCGGGGACTGGGAGATCGATGTCGAGAGCCTGGAGCTGGAAGAGGACGTCTGCGGGGCGCCGCGGTCCACGCCCCCCGGGCCCAGCCCGCCGCCGGCGGACGGGGACTGCGAGGACGACGAAGATGACGACGGGGTGGACGAAGACGCGGAAGAAGAGGGCGACGGCGAGGAGGCAGGCGCGTCCCCCGGGATGCCCGGCCAGCCGGAGCAGCGGGGGGGACCGCAGCCGAGGCCGCCGCTCGCGCCTCAGGCCTCACCCGCCGGCACCGGTCCCCGAGAGCGCTGCACTCCCGCGGGCGGCGGCGCGGAGCCGCGCAAGCTGAGCCGCACGCCCAAGTGCGCGCGCTGCCGCAACCACGGCGTGGTGTCCTGCCTGAAGGGCCACAAGCGCTTCTGTCGCTGGCGCGACTGCCAGTGCGCCAACTGCCTGCTGGTGGTGGAGCGGCAGCGCGTCATGGCCGCCCAGGTGGCGCTCCGGAGGCAGCAGGCCACCGAGGTGCGTACCCGCCCGGCCCGGGCGTCTCAGGCGGCATTATTGATGATGTTTCTTGTGTTTACAGGACAAGAAGGGGCTTTCCGGGAAACAGAATAATTTCGAGCGCAAAGCTGTGTACCAGAGGCAAGTCAGAGCCCCCAGTTTGCTGGCCAAAAGCATTTTAGAAGGTAAAGCAACAAAATTATCCTTCAGCCTTTTACTTTAACTTTCTTTCTTTCTCTTTTTTCCTAGTTCTCCTTGGATTATTCTACAGCTATTATGTGTACATAATGAACCATCTTTAGAAAATAAAAGTGACATCAGCTCTAGGTATAGATATATTTTTTAATAATGAAAAAAGATGACATGGATAATAATAAAACATTGATTGATACAAGATAAATAGTCTTGTCTCTTAATGCGTAGGGGGCCTGGGAAGAATATTAAAATTTTAATCAATAAAGTATGTCTGTTGAAGCAAGCAAGCAAACAAATCCATAACAACCACAACAAGCAACAAGAACAAGAACAACAACAAGAAGAAGTTGCAGTATGGATATCTTTCACCCTCCCAGGAAACTCTTTCAAACCTAATCTGTACTTTTGCATCTGTATAAAAATATCAGTGAGATGGAACTGTAAATAATTGTTCTGCTGATCTGTAGTGTTGCTGTTACCTTCTGGGTTTCCACATTTTTATTCCGTAGATGTTAATCTCTTTCATGTGCAATCTTTGCTTCTTGTAGGCTATCGCCCCATTCCAGCGGAGACTTATGTAGGAGGGACCTTCCCTCTACCTCCCCCAGTTAGTGACAGGATGAGGAAAAGAAGAGCCTTTGCTGATAAAGAGTTGGAGAACATTATGCTGGAGAGAGAATATAAAGAAAGGGAGATGTTGGAAACTTCTCAAGCTGCTGCTCTGTTTCTGCCCAACCGCATGGTGCCTGGACCTGACTACAATTCCTACAAAAGTGCCTACAGCCCCAGCCCAGTGGAACCACCAAGCAAGGACTTCTGTAATTTTTTGCCCACCTGCCTTGATTTAACCATGCAGTATTCAGGGTCTGGGAATATGGAACTAATTTCTTCTAATGTCAGCGTGGCCACAACTTATAGACAGTATCCCTTGTCCTCAAGATTTTTAGTTTGGCCCAAGTGTGGCCCCATTAGCGACACCCTCCTCTACCAGCAATGCCTGCTAAATGCCACCACCTCAGTTCAAGCCCTGAAGCCTGGGGCCAGCTGGGACTTGAAGGGAGCACGAGTCCAGGATGGACTCAGTGCAGAGCAGGACATGATGCCATCGAAATTGGAAGGTTCCCTGGTGCTGCCTCACACTCCTGAGATCCAGACCACGAGAAGTGACCTTCAGGGTCATCAGGCTGTCCCAGAGAGGTCCGCGTTCTCCCCACCCCGACGGAATTTCTCTCCCATTGTTGACACGGACTCCCTGGCAGCTCAAGGGCATGTCTTAACGAAGATCAGCAAAGAAAACACCAGGCACCCTCTGCCACTTAGACATAATCCATTCCACTCATTATTCCAGCAAACACTTACTGACAAATCGGGTCCTGAGTTGAAAACACCATTTGTCAAAGAGGCCTTTGAAGAGACCCCTAAGAAACACAGAGAGTGTTTAGTTAAGGACAACCAGAAGTACACATTTACAATAGATAGATGTGCAAAAGACCTTTTTGTAGCCAAACAAGTTGGAACAAAACTCTCGGTGAATGAACCACTGTCATTTTCTGTTGAGTCTATTCTTAAGAGGCCTTCATCTGCCATCACTCGTGTCTCTCAGTGAAAGGCTGCTTAAACAGAAAGCTGGATTTTCTGCAGTCTTAGAGCATTATAGCCATTTGCTACTTTTTTTAAAAGTTAAGATGTTTGTGTAAAGAAATTTCTAATGTAAAGATGATGATTTTGAAAAATTTTATATATTCCTAATATGCATGTACTTTTTCTTATCACATATATTTAAACTTACAGATGGAAATTGCCCAATGTGCAAATTGTTAAGTACCACACTTTACACAGCATTTCAAAAAGCAATAAAATTGACACTGTCTTCTCAAAGACCCAATATTTGCCGAAGCAAATAGCTGTCTCTGTCTA